CCCAACGCTTCTCAGCTTGGGGTGGGTCCAGGTCTGGGTCCTGGGCTGGGAAGAAAGGAAGGAAGTGAGCCCTTGCTTGTGCGCCTCTGCAGCCCAGGTTCCCTGCCTTCACAGCCCCGCTAGAGGTGGGATCACCCCCACTTACTGGTGAGCAAATAGGCTGGGGGGGGTTGGTGTCAGGTTACATGGTTTAGTTGATGGCGCAAGCCCAGGTCCAAAGCCCATGCTCTTCTCAAACAGCCAGAGGTGGGGGCCGGAAGGAGGGATTGGCTGTTGGGGAGTAGTGGGAGCAGGGGCGGTGAGCAGGGGCGGTGGGCAGGGCCAGGTGCGCAGGGGAGAAACAAGGCGCCTTGGAGTTCAGGTAAAGAAAGTTGGGGAGGATGACCACCGGAGCCGGGTAAGGAAGGGAAAGGGAGCTCCGGGCGCGGGGCGAGGCCGGGCGCTGGCAGAAGAACGGGTCGGGCTGGTGAGGGACTCGGGTGCTACCCGGCTCTGGACGGGCGGGAAGAGGCCGGGACGCTGTTCCACCAGCACCTGCGGGTGCGGAGCGCGACCCCCCGCCTCGGCTCCTGGCAACCAGGAAAGTTCCCAGTTCCGGTTCCAAGGAGGCGAGCAGGTGAGGCCGACGGGGCGGGGCGGCTCTGGCTCCCGGGGTTCACTCCTCACCCCTCCGGGCGACCCGCGTTGCCATGGCGACCGCCGCGGTGCAGCCCGCCCCCGCCCTCCCCCGTGCGGGAGGGGTCGGGTCCCCAGCCCTCGGCCGATGCGGAGCCCGCGGGGCTGGAATGCGGGGTCCCGGGCGGTTCGGGGCCGCGCGCCCGGCTCTCCGGGCTGCTTCCGGCCTGGCCCGGGCGGCGGGCGGGGGGAGGGCAGCCCGGCAGGCGAGGGGGAAGGAGCGGAGACGAGCCCGGCCGACGCGGCTTTGTCTCCTTTGTTCCCGGCGGTGGCAGCGCCGCGCGGGAGGGGCGGGCAGCGGGCGCAGTTTTCCGCCCCTCGGTCTCCGGGTAACAGCTGCGGCTCCGCCAGACCCGGGGAGAGGCCGCTGCGCGCGGAGCCCGAGCCCGGAGCGGCCGACGCCCGCCTCGGCGCGCACATCCCGCGGGGCCCGGCCGGGTGGTGAGTGCGGGGCTCGGGGCCAGGGCGGCGAGGAACGGGGCTCCCGAGGTGGAACGGGCCGGGGCCCCGATCCCGCCGGGCAGGGGCGGCCTGGGTGAGTGGTGGGCGGCTTTGGTTTTGAGAGTTGGGACCACACTTCTCCGCGCGAAGGGAAACTCTGGCGACTCCGCCTGGAACGCGATTGGGAGACTGAGGAGGTGGAGCTGCTCCTCCGCGCCCCCTCCTCGCCGTCGCCGCCGGGGACCGGCCGGCCCCTTCCCCGCCCTCCCAGGGCCAGTGATGGGGTCCTCGCCTCGGGGTCTGGGGGTTGGGGAGGGTCAAGGACGAGCCGAGTGGGGAGGTCGGGGCTTCCCCTCAGTAGTAACAGCCCTTTCTGGCTGCTCCCGGTGGGACTGACAAAGGCGGACCTCGAGCCTCCTGACCCCCGGGCGGGTGGGGGGGACCCTCCTCTCCACACACAGACATATTAAGTGGGTGATCGATGAGCGCCTTGGGTCATCGCAGGTGCCTGGTAAATGGTGGATCTCCCCACCCCTCCTCAACACACAGAAAACAGGGCGGGCAGCGGGCACCACTGCACTGTCAATGAATAACTCACCTCTGTAGTGAACCCTGGGAGCTGAGCAGGAGGGTGAAACGGGAAGGCCGGTTTCCCACTAACTGGCAGGCAAGGCAAATGTGGGCTGTCCTATGGCCCCTCTGCAGGTGCGGAATGGCGGGGTTTGTGAGCCCCTTTTGTTGTCGAGGACAGCTCCACGGGGGTCCGGGAGGTGCTTGCTCTACAGACAGAAGTTGGGCAGTCTTGCGCCCCCTGAAAAGGTTCAGAGTAGGGTGGCCCCAGAAGAGACTCCAGGGCATGTGTGGGGGAGCACTGGGCACAGGCAGAGTTAGGCTTTGGCTGTGAGTCTGAGCAGGGCCTCAGATATTGGGAATGGGCAGGAGATCCTGGCTGTGTAAGTTGGGGATGTGAGGTCTGGTTCTAGATCAGCCTTTTCAGTCTGCCCTGGCCTGGTCATTAATAAAAGTGGGGCCAATGTGTTCCCTTTGAGAGACCAAGTGGCTTGGAGGGATTGTGGGCCCCCTATCTCCCCTACTTGTTGGGTTTTCTTGGGTGTGAAATGGGGGTTCGTTCACCATACAGGGAGCATCTGGTCTGTGCTGAAGTCTGTGTAAGTTGCTGGGGCCTCTGAATCAGAAGCCATACTCCCTGCCTTCAAGGAGCTTCAAGTCCAGAGTAGGAGGGTGGAACAGGGAGAAAGGTGACCCTGGTTGGCATCACTAATGCCAGGCACACACTGTTTCATGTTTACTGGTCAGAGCAATCCTGCCTCCCATTGTACAACTAGGAAATCTGAGGCTCGGAAAGCCTGAGGCAGAGCGGCCGTGCCTGTCAGGGTGGTGGCTAGGTGTGTCCATTCTGTCCACCGCATGCAGCGGCCTCCTCAGGAGCCTGGGAGGACAGGGGAGGCTCCCCAGGGAGAGGATGGTTGGTGTAGGAGTTAATGGGATAGCGAGGGAGTGGGCATTCCAGGCAGCGGCAAGAGCCTGTGCAGCGGTTGGAGGAGCCAAGCAGCCTGCAGTTCAGGCTGGCAGGAACGAAGGGCATGTGTGGGGGAGCACTGGCATGGATCGGGTGGGAGAGGTGTGGACTGGAGGGGTAGGCCTTTATCCCTCCCGCTCTGGGGTGCCCCAGAGGCTCTTGGGGGAGGGGTGTACTCAATTCTGCTCAAGGAAAGTCCTGAGAAGTTGGGAGTTGGGAGGCTAGATTGGAGGGGCTGGGAGCTGCTCAGTGGCCTGTGGCAGAGATTAAGTGAAATCCATGTGCCTGAAATGGAGGAGAAAAAGTCACTGCTCTTCTTTCTGTCCTCCTTCCGACACCCATGGTATGTGTGGAGGGGCAAGGGGTGCTAGGTCCTGATTCACAGGGAGACTGCTGGCAGAAGCCTGACCACTTTCCCTGGAGTGGGTCAGCGGCCGACCTCCTCAGTGGCCTGGCCAGGAGCTGTTCTGATCCCGCCCATTTCTTCCTGTTGTCTCCTCATCCAGTGTTTTTTTTTTGTTTTTGTTTTTAACCATTTTTTCATCTCCCAAGGCTCTGTCATGCATCAATGCAGTTTTGATTTCACATATGGGGAGTGGTTTTGTTACTGCCCCTTGAGGGCTGGAGAACTTTGGCACGCAGTAGGCTCTGAGCAAATATTTGTAAGCATGTAGGAGTGAGTATTGGTCTAACTATGGGACCCTGTGCCCAAGGCCCATCCCTGGCATGCGGTGGCAGGAGAATTGAACAGTAGCCCCTTGCAAGAGGTGGCCTCTGCCCATCCTCAGGTGGACTCTGTCTTCCCATGGGAAGAAACTTTCTTTCCTCATCCCTTGGAAACTAGGTGGGGGGCTCTTGGGCAGCCTGGTCTTGCCACAGTCCTGGGATCCTGGCCGGGTTCGAGACTTTCCCTGCTGCCCCCTTCCCCCCGCCCCCTTGGGTGGCTAACAGAGGCAGCCTTGTTCCTGCTCCCATAGAGCTGCCCTGTTTTCTGCACACTAAAAATGGAAACCCCCAAGCTATTTCGGGAGCAGTGCCCAGCCAGGCTGTGACCACGGCCCCCCTGCTCCCACCGGGCTGTGGCCACAGTGTCCCGGCTTCCACCAGGCTGCTGGACCCTCCCCTGAGCCTTGTGCCCGGCCCTGTTCACTTCAGGGCAGCCTCAGGAGTACCCTGCTCAGGCCTCATCTGCTAGGATGAGCCGACCTGGGAGAAGCAAACGCTTGGGATATTTTGCACAGACAGCTTGGCAGCTGGGTGATGGGAGGGGCTGGGCAACGTGGCCTGGGCACAGGCAAGTAGGGGAAGTGTCTCCCAGTCTGAGATGCATTGTCTGTCCCAGCACTTCACCAACCTTGGTGCTCCTGGCTAGAGACCACTGGGGAAGGTGGTATTGCCATAGTTTCTTGGTTCAGGGACTCAGGAGCCTCAGCTGGGGCCCAAGAAGGGGTCTGTGTGGAAAGCAGGCACCCAAAGTCTGGGGAGGTCCTGGGGATGGGCCTGGGAACAGCCAGGCATGGCACCTTCCTCCAGGACACACTCCACTTACCCCACATCTTGGGCCCTGGCACTATTCTGAACTGCAGGAGAGGAAATAGCAAGAGATGGCCTAGCTTCTACAGCTCTCTAGTACGTAGGGCTCCAACTAAGTACTCTCAAACGAGGGGAGTGTGCCTGAGTGTGCGTGTGTATGTCTAAATGTGAGTGGTGGTCTGAATGTCTCGGGTGAGTGTGACATATGTGCCTGCAGTGTGTTTCTGTGTGGGGGAGTTGTCTCTATATGGATGTGTCTTCATGTGGTGTTTGAACATGGGTGGCTGTGTCTGTGTGTGTCACTGTGCTGTGTGTATAGATGGCATCTGCATCTCTCTCTCTCTGTGTGTGTGTGTGTGTGTGTGTGTGTGTGTTGTAGGCATATACATACAGGGTGGGTGGTGTGTATGTATCTTGCTGTGCGACTGCCTGTCTGCTGAAGCGCTGGTGGCCCTTTGGGCTGGGACAGCCCCTGGCTGTGTAGAGGGTGTGTACCTGGGTGCCTTTACAGGGTGGAGTTTGAGCAGAGAGAGGGACCTCACAGGGAGAAGGCCATGCTGGGGGCCTGGCTGGGCCCTGCCAGCCACGGGGCTCCTTCCTAGCTGACCTTTCCCAGGCCCCTCGGGTGCCTGGCTCTGCTGCCCTCCCCCTCCTCATGTGGGCTCTGAGGAGGCGTCCTCTGTGGAATGTGTTTGGTGGCCAGGGGCCAGGCTGGGCCCAGCTCCACCAGCAGGCTGGGCGGTGGGGAGGGGGTGCTTCTGTGCTGCCTCCCCGGTGGGGAGCCCAGGGCTTCCACGTGCCTGCAGCCCAGGCCCCGGCTTCACACTCGGCTTTCCCGCCTGCTAGGTGACTCCCACACGGGTCATGCTGTTGTCTCCTGATCCAGCCGGCCCTGCCAGGTGAGCCTGACCTCACACTAGATATCTAGGAGAGCCCCACTCTCTCGACCTCTCTTCCTGCCAGGTGACCATGCCTGCTCTGGGCCCAGCTCTTCTCCAGGCTCTCTGGGCCGGGTGGGTCCTCACCCTCCAGCCCCTTCCACCAACTGCATTCACTCCCAATGGCACGTATCTGCAGCACCTGGCAAGGGACCCCACCTCAGGCACCCTCTACCTGGGGGCTACCAACTTCCTGTTCCAGCTGAGCCCTGGGCTGCAGCTGGAGGCCACAGTGTCCACCGGCCCTGTGCTAGACAGCAGGGACTGCCTGCCACCTGTGATGCCTGATGAGTGCCCCCAGGCCCAGCCTACCAACAACCCGAATCAGCTGCTCCTGGTGAGCCCAGGGGCCCTGGTGGTATGCGGGAGCGTGCACCAGGGGGTCTGTGAACAGCGGCGCCTGGGGCAGCTCGAGCAGCTGCTGCTGCGGCCAGAGCGGCCTGGGGACACACAATATGTGGCTGCCAATGATCCTGCGGTCAGCACGGTGGGGCTGGTAGCCCAGGGCTTGGCAGGGGAGCCCCTCCTGTTTGTGGGGCGAGGATACACCAGCAGGGGTGTGGGGGGTGGCATTCCACCCATCACAACCCGGGCCCTGTGGCCGCCCGACCCCCAAGCTGCCTTCTCCTATGAGGAGACAGCCAAGCTGGCAGTGGGCCGCCTCTCCGAGTACAGCCACCACTTCGTGAGTGCCTTTGCACGTGGGGCCAGCGCCTACTTCCTGTTCCTGCGGCGGGACCTGCAGGCTCAGTCTAGAGCTTTTCGTGCCTATGTATCTCGAGTGTGTCTCCGGGACCAGCACTACTACTCCTATGTGGAGTTGCCTCTGGCCTGCGAAGGTGGCCGCTACGGGCTGATCCAGGCTGCAGCTGTGGCCACGTCCAGGGAGGTGGCGCATGGGGAGGTGCTCTTTGCAGCTTTCTCCTCGGCTGCACCCCCCACTGTGGGCCGGCCCCCATCGGCGGCTGCTGGGGCATCTGGAGCCTCTGCCCTCTGTGCCTTCCCCCTGGATGAGGTGGACCGGCTTGCTAATCGCACGCGAGATGCCTGCTACACCCGGGAGGGTCGTGCTGAGGATGGGACCGAGGTGGCCTACATCGAGTATGATGTCAATTCTGACTGTGCACAGCTGCCAGTGGTGAGTTCCAGTATTGCCCCACTTTTCCGCCTAGGGCCTTCCTGATGCTTCTTGCTGCCTATAGGACACCCTGGATGCTTATCCCTGTGGCTCAGACCACACGCCCAGCCCCATGGCCAGCCGGGTCCCGCTGGAAGCCACACCAATTCTGGAGTGGCCAGGGATTCAGCTAACAGCTGTGGCAGTCACCATGGAAGATGGACACACCATCGCTTTCCTGGGTGATAGTCAAGGGCAGCTGCACAGGGTGAGCCCACAGGAAGTACTGGCCCCTGCCCCTGGGTCCCAGACCCTGTGGTCTCTGATCCCAGGTCTACTTGGGCCCAGGGAGCGATGGCCACCCATACTCCACACAGAGCATCCAGCAGGGGTCTGCAGTGAGCAGAGACCTCACCTTTGATGGGACCTTTGAGCACCTGTATGTCATGACCCAGAGCACAGTGAGTGCCAGGCACAAGCCAGGGCATGGCTGTTGCTGGCCTCAGGTCCTCTTTGCTGTCTCAGCTTCTGAAGGTTCCTGTGGCTTCCTGTGCTCAGCACCTGGACTGTGCATCTTGCCTTGCTCACAGGGACCCATACTGTGGGTGGTGCGTGCTCCTTGGCAGGTCAGATTTCTGACCCCATCCCAGCCCCAGCCGGTCACAGATAGACACTGGTCATCTCGCCCAGGTGCAGTCGCCGTTCTGAGTGCTCGAGGGGCCAGGGCCCAGAGCAGTGGCTATGGAGCTTCCAGCCTGAGCTGGGCTGTCTGCAAGTGGCAGCCATGAGTCCTGCCAACATCAGCCGAGAGGAGACGAGGGAGGTGAATGATCAGATAGGCAGGGCCCTGGTGGGCCCCAACAGTGTGTCCCTGGCTCTCTTGGCAGGTTTTCCTATCAGTGCCAGACCTGCCACCCCTGTGGCCAGGGGAGTCATATTCCTGCCACTTTGGGGAACATCAGAGTCCTGCCCTGCTGACTGGTTCTGGTGTGATGTGCCCCTCCCCAGACCCTAGTGAGGCCCCAGTGCTGCCGAGAGGAGCCGGTGGGTGAGAGAATGGGCCAGCCTGGTGGGGGGCTTAACCCTGGCCCTCTCTCCCCCTCTGCAGACTACGTATCCGTGAGCGTGGAGCTCAGATTTGGCGCTGTTGTGATCGCCAAAACTTCCCTCTCTTTCTATGACTGTGTGGCGGTCACTGAACTCCGCCCATCTGCGCAGTGAGTTCCTCGCCCTGTCCCCAGGCCTGGGCCGACCCTTGCCCCATGGCTGTGCTCTGTGCAGGTGCCAGGCCTGTGTGAGCAGCCGCTGGGGGTGTAACTGGTGTGTCTGGCAGCACCTGTGCACCCACAAGGCCTCGTGTGATGCTGGGCCCATGGTTGCAAGCCATCAGGTGAGTGTGACTTTGGGCTGGGCCATACCGGGCCCTTCCTGTCTTCCTCTGCCTCCCCCTTCAGAGCCCGCTTGTCTCCCCAGACCCTCCTGCAAGAGGTGGACCCAGCCCCTCCCCACCCACAGCCCCCAAAGCCCTGGCCACCCCTGCTCCTGACACCCTTCCCGTGGAGCCTGGGGCTCCCTCCACAGCCACAGCTTCGGACATCTCACCTGGGGCTAGTCCTTCCCTGCTCAGCCCCTGGGGGCCATGGGCAGGTTCTGGCTCCATATCTTCCCCTGGCTCCACAGGGTCGCCTCTCCATGAGGAGCCCTCCCCTCCCAGCCCCCAAAATGGACCTGGAACCGCTGTCCCTGCCCCCACTGACTTCAGACCCTCAGCCACACCTGAGGACCTCTTGGCCTCCCCGCTGTCACCCTCAGAGGTAGCAGCAGTGCCCCCTGCAGACCCTGGCCCCGAGGCTCTTCATCCCACAGTGCCCCTGGACCTGCCCCCTGCCACTGTTCCTGCCACCACTTTCCCAGGGGCCATGGGCTCCGTGAAGCCCGCCCTGGACTGGCTCACGAGAGAAGGCGGCGAGCTGCCCGAGGCGGACGAGTGGACGGGGGGTGACGCACCCGCCTTCTCCACTTCCACCCTCCTCTCAGGTGATGGAGACTCAGCAGAGCTTGAGGGCCCTCCCGCCCCCCTCATCCTCCCGTCCAGCCTCGACTACCAGTATGACACCCCCGGGCTCTGGGAGCTGGTGAGGCCCAGCCCAGGAAGGAGGCCTCAGGGTCCATAGACTGCCTTGCCCTTGGTGCCTGCAGGAAGAGGCGACCTTGGGGGCAAGCTCCTGCCCCTGTGTGGAGAGCGTTCAGGGCTCCACGTTGATGCCGGTCCATGTGGAGCGGGAAATCCGGCTGCTAGGCAGGAACCTGCACCTTTTCCAGGTCAGTGTGTCCTGCCTGCCGCTGTCCTTGCAAGCTGCCCAACAGCTGTGTTCTCTGCCCTCAGGATGGCCCAGGAGACAATGAGTGTGTGATGGAGCTGGAGGGCCTCGAGGTGGTGGTTGAGGCCCGGGTCGAGTGTGAGCCACCTCCAGATACCCAGTGCCATGTCACCTGCCAGCAGCACCAGGTGCACACCATGAGCGCCTGGGTGGGCACGGGGCTTGACTCTGAACCCACTCCCATTTCTCCAGCTCAGCTATGAGGCTCTGCAGCCGGAGCTCCGTGTGGGGCTGTTTCTGCGTCGGGCCGGCCGTCTGCGTGTGGACAGTGCTGAGGGGCTGCATGGTGAGCCACCTGCGGGCTGCTGGGCTGGCGGTCTGCCTCTCACGTGTGTCTCTGCCACCCCCAGTGGTACTGTATGACTGTTCCGTGGGACATGGAGACTGCAGCCGCTGCCAAACTGCCATGCCCCAGTATGGCTGTGTGTGGTGTGAGGGGGAGCGTCCACGTTGTGTGACCCGGGAGGCCTGTGGTGAGGCTGAGGCTGTGGCCACCCAGTGCCCAGCGCCCCTCATCCACTCGGTTTGTTGAAAGGCTGGCCATCCCTTCCTCAGAGTAGAGGTGAGCAGTCCTTGTCCTGGAACAGGTGGAGCCACTGACTGGGCCTGTAGACGGAGGCACCCGTGTCACCATCAGGGGCTCCAACCTGGGCCAGCATGTGCAGGATGTGCTGGGCATGGTCACGGTGGCTGGAGTGCCCTGTGCTGTGGATGCCCAGGAGTACGAGGTCTCCAGCAGGTAAGCTGGCTGCACCCAGCAGGAGCACGGCGCTGGCACCCCCTAGCCTGCCCTGTGCCTACAGCCTCGTGTGCATCACCGGGGCCAGTGGGGAGGAGGTGGCCGGCGCCACAGCGGTGGAGGTGCCGGGAAGAGGACGTGGTGTCTCAGAACACGACTTTGCCTACCAGGTACCTGACTGCTGAGCCACCCCCAGCTGCCAGATGCTCATCTCTCTCCCTGTCTGTCCCACAGGATCCGAAGGTCCATTCCATCTTCCCGGCCCGCGGCCCCAGAGCTGGGGGCACCCGTCTCACCCTGAATGGCTCCAAGCTCCTGACTGGGCGGCTGGAGGACATCCGAGTGGTGGTTGGAGACCAGCCTTGTCACTTGTGAGGGCCACTTCCTCATCCTGCAAAAATCCGCCCCTGCATTCATTCCCACCTCCCCTCCCAGGCTGCCGGAGCAGCAGTCAGAACAACTGCGGTGTGAGACCAGCCCACGCCCCACGCCTGCCACGCTCCCTGTGGCTGTGTGGTTTGGGGCCACGGAGCGGAGGCTTCAACGCGGACAGTTCAAGTATACCTTGGACCCCAACATCACCTCTGCTGGCCCCACCAAGAGCTTCCTCAGGTGTTGGGCCAGGGGTGTGGCTGCATGGCAGGCTTACGTTACGTAAGCTCACGGTCTGTTTCAGTGGAGGACGTGAGATATGCGTCCGTGGCCAGAATCTGGACGTGGTACAGACGCCAAGAATCCGGGTGACCGTGGTCTCGAGAATGCTGCAGCCCAGCCAGGGGCTTGGACGGAGGCGTCGCGTGGTCCCGGAGACGGCATGTTCCCTTGGACCCTCCTGCAGTAGCCAGCAAGTAGGACACCCTTGGGTACCCCCACACTCTCCGCCCCTCGTCAACCTGCCTGTCTTCCTTCCAGTTTGAGGAGCCGTGCCATGTCAACTCCTCCCAGCTCATCACGTGCCGCACACCTGCCCTCCCAGGCCTGCCTGAGGACCCCTGGGTCCGGGTGGAATTTATCCTTGACAACCTGGTCTTTGACTTTGCAACACTGAACCCCACACCTTTCTCCTATGAGGCCGACCCCACCCTGCAGCCACTCAACCCTGAGGACCCCACCATGCCATTCCGGCACAAGCCTGGGAGTGTGTTCTCCGTGGAGGTACAGCTCCTACTTGGACCTGGCAGGGCCCCCTGAGTGACTGATCGGTGACCCTCTGTTCCAGGGGGAGAACCTGGACCTTGCAATGTCCAAGGAGGAGGTGGTGGCTATGATAGGGGATGGCCCCTGTGTGGTGAAGACGCTGACGCGGCACCACCTGTACTGCGAGCCCCCCGTGGAGCAGCCCCTGCCACGGCACCATGCCCTCCGAGAGGCACCTGACTCTTTGCCTGAGTTCACGGTCAGTGGGCAGGTCCCTGGCCGGGCTGGGCAAAACCCTTGCTCACAGGTGGCTCCTGACACAGGTGCAGATGGGGAACTTGCGCTTCTCCCTGGGTCACGTGCAGTATGACGGCGAGAGCCCTGGGGCTTTTCCTGTGGCAGCCCAGGTGGGCTTGGGGGTGGGCACCTCTCTTCTGGCTCTGGGTGTCATCATCATTGTCCTCATGTACAGGTGGGTGCAGCCAGATGTGGCTGGGCTGGGGCGGCCATCCTCTCCTGACCCTGGGGCTGAGCAGGAGGAAGAGCAAGCAGGCCCTGAGGGACTATAAGAAGGTTCAGATCCAGCTGGAGAATCTGGAGAGCAGTGTGCGGGACCGCTGCAAGAAGGAATTCACAGGTGTGGCTGAGAGAATGGGCCCCGCCCTCCAGAGGTGCTTAACCTGGCCTCTTCTGCTTAACAGACCTCATGACTGAGATGACCGATCTCACCAGTGACCTCCTGGGCAGCGGCATCCCCTTCCTCGACTACAAGGTGTATGCGGAGAGGATCTTCTTCCCTGGGCACCGCGAGTCGCCCTTGCACCGGGACCTGGGTGTGCCTGAGAGCAGACGGCCCACTGTGGAGCAAGGGCTGGGGCAGCTCTCTAACCTGCTCAACAGCAAGCTCTTCCTCACCAAGGTACCCCCAGCTGCATCTTCCTGGCCTGCCCCCCCCTTTTCCCATCCCTTCTCTTTGGCTGCAGTTCATCCACACGCTGGAGAGCCAGCGCACCTTTTCAGCTCGGGACCGTGCCTACGTGGCATCTCTGCTCACCGTGGCACTGCATGGGAAGCTTGAGTATTTCACTGACATCCTCCGCACTCTGCTCAGTGACCTGGTTGCCCAGTATGTGGCCAAGAACCCCAAGCTGATGCTGCGCAGGTCTGTGTGGCTGTTGGGGCTGGGTGGGCCCTGACCCTGGCACTCCCCTTTCCCATCATCTCAGGACAGAGACTGTGGTGGAGAAGCTGCTCACCAACTGGATGTCCATCTGTCTGTATACCTTCGTGAGGGTGAGGGGGCAGAGGTGGACAGGGCTCCTGTCCTGGGGGGCCCTAACTGCCTGTGCTCTCCTAGGACTCCGTAGGGGAGCCTCTGTACATGCTCTTTCGAGGGATTAAGCACCAAGTGGATAAGGGGCCAGTGGACAGTGTGACAGGCAAGGCCAAATACACCTTGAACGACAACCGCCTGCTCAGAGAGGATGTGGAGTACCGTCCCCTGGTGAGGGTGTGCAAGTGTGTGGCCTGCAGTCTGAACCCTGATGGCTCCTGTGTGTCCTGCACAGACCTTGAATGCACTATTGGCTGTGGGGCCTGGGGCAGGAGAGGCCCAGGGCGTGCCCGTGAAGGTCCTAGACTGTGACACCATCTCCCAGGCAAAGGAGAAGATGCTGGACCAGCTTTATAAAGGAGTGCCTCTCACCCAGCGGCCAGACCCTCGCACCCTTGATGTTGGTGAGGGCGTGGAGAGCCCCTGGGGACCTGAGGCCCTGCACCCAGTTCTGCCTTGCCCTTGCAGAGTGGCGGTCTGGGGTGGCCGGGCACCTCATTCTTTCTGACGAGGATGTCACTTCTGAGGTCCAGGGTCTGTGGAGGCGCCTGAACACACTGCAGCATTACAAGGTAGGAGGAGTGGGAGCTGGAGGAGGGCATGGGGACTGGTGGAGGGATCACCAGCTGTGCTCAGCAGGTCCCAGATGGAGCAACTGTGGCCCTCGTCCCCTGCCTCACCAAGCATGTGCTCCGGGAAAACCAGGATTATGTCCCTGGAGAGCGTGAGTACCGCTCCCATCACGGTCCTCTGCCCGGAGGGGTGACAGCTGTGGGCTCTTGGCACAGGGACCCCAATGCTGGAGGATGTAGATGAGGGGGGCATCCGGCCCTGGCACCTGGTGAAGCCAAGTGATGAGCCGGAGCCGCCCAGGCCTCGGAGGGGCAGCCTTCGGGGCGGGGAGCGTGAGCGCGCCAAGGCCATCCCTGAGATCTACCTGACCCGCCTGCTGTCCATGAAGGTGGGGTGGGGCTGCCAAGGTAGTGGGGCCTGGACCACACCTCTCTGCTTCTTCCTTCCCACAGGGCACCCTGCAGAAGTTCGTGGATGACCTGTTCCAGGTGATTCTCAGCACCAGCCGCCCCGTGCCGCTCGCTGTGAAGTACTTCTTTGACCTGCTGGATGAGCAGGCCCAGCAGCATGGCATCTCCGACCAGGACACCATCCACATCTGGAAGACCAACAGGTGGGGTGGAGCTGGGTGGGCTCTAGGTGTGTACATTCATCGGCCATGCCTGCCCCACCCGCAGCTTGCCTCTGAGGTTCTGGATCAATATAATAAAAAACCCGCAGTTTGTGTTCGACGTGCAAACATCTGATAACATGGATGCGGTGCTCCTTGTCATTGCACAGACCTTCATGGACGCCTGCACCCTGGCCGACCACAAGCTGGGCCGGGTGAGCGAGTCTGGGATGGACACGGGGGGATGTTCCTCTTTTGCTGTCCTCCTGCTATGTCCAGGACTCCCCGATCAACAAACTTCTGTATGCACGGGACATTCCCCGGTACAAGCGGATGGTGGAAAGGTACTGGAGGGCACGGTGGGTAGAGGTTGGAGCCAGCAGCTGCTGTGCCCTGGCTCTCTGGCAGGTACTATGCAGACATCAGACAGACTGTCCCAGCCAGCGACCAAGAGATGAACTCTGTCCTGGCTGAACTGTCCTGGGTAAGGCCTCCCTCTGCTTCTTGGGTTGGGCACTCTCTCACCTTTCATTTGGCCTCTTCCCTAGAACTACTCCGGAGACCTCGGGGCGCGAGTGGCCCTGCATGAACTCTACAAGTACATCAACAAGTACTATGACCAGGTGGGCAGGCCCTGGACCCCGACTGGGAGGCTGTCTCCCCTGATGGCATTGGTCTCTGTTTCAGATCATCACTGCCCTGGAGGAGGATGGCACGGCCCAGAAGATGCAGCTGGGCTATCGGCTCCAGCAGATTGCAGCTGCTGTGGAAAACAAGGTCACAGATCTATAGGAACCCAGGAGCCACGGCCTGCTGTTGCTTCAGCCTGGCCTGGGCAGCCCTGGAAGCTCGGAGGAGAGGCCACCTTCTTAGGTGCCTGTAGTGACTGACAAGCAGAGTTAGTGGAAGGTGACTCCCAGTCTCCTGGTGGCTCTGGCCTCGGCCCTGCTGGATCCACCTCCTAGACCCGGGGCCTCAAGGCTCATGGGGTAGTACCCAGCCTGCTCCCCGAGTCCAGCGACCCTGTGACACCGGTCTGCAGGGAGTTGGGGACTAAGGGCTTCCAGAGAGTGGCTGGAAGAGACTCCAGGCCCCTGGGGAGACTGTACTGTTCCTGAACACTGGCCTTGGCCACACTGGGATTCGGAGAGGAAGGAGGAGAGCCCCATGCTTCCTGTCTGCCTCCTCCACCATCCCTGACCTCAGTTGAGCTGCCTCTGGCCTTGTTGCTGCTGCCACATCCTAGGTCTAAGAGTTGAACGCCTCTCCTAGGCCACTACAAACTGACCCCTCAGCAGGGCTGGCTGCCACAGGGCTGCCCTGCCTCATAGGTAGCCATGGTGAGGGCTATCTGCTGCAGGGGGGTCTTGGGGAGAGTGGTGACTCCATTGACCCAGCTTTTCATTAAAGGATAACACACTGCACTGAGTCTGATGTGTGAGCCCGGCCTAGCCCC